CCTTTGGGAGGGGTCCCTGGGCTGCCAAACGAAGCTGGGGCAATCCTGGTGACCACTCAGACCTCCACCTCCCTCCCCCCCGCCAGCCACCGGCACCACCCCGATGTCACCAGACCTTGCCCTGTCCCCGGCCCCTCAGACGTGGCACGTGCCTCCACAGGCAAGGCCCCCTGGTCATCCCAGTCCCTGCCCCTCTGCCTGAAGGGGTCAGGAGCATACCGGCGACCCCACAGCCCCGCAGAGATGCCCCAGCAGACGAGCAGCCCCCGAGTTCCTGTCCTCAAGATGGCTGCCAACAGCGCTCGAAGGGGGAAGAAAACAGCTGTGGAGGGGTCTTCAGGAGCAAGCCTGGGACCTGGCGGGCTGCAGAGACACGGTAGCTCCTCAGGCCTCCAGGGCAGCCTGTCTAAGCCCCAAGGCCGCTGCCTGTCCCAGACGGCGGAGCCCCTGCTCCCCAACACCCCCTGGCAAGGTCCCTCCCGCTGGGTGATCTTTCCTGTTGGGCAGGGAACTCAGGGGTGGGCCCAGGGCCCTTCAGGGGGTGCTGGGATTCAGGGTGAGGGGTGGGCCCAGTGCCCCTCAGGGGGTCCTGGGATTCAGGTGCAGCAGGGTTCCCCCCAAGCTGGGTCAGCACTGGGCTCCCCGGAAGGGGCAGAGCAGGTGCCCCAGGGCCCCCGACCTCCCCCAACAGGTCCATCCCGGCCACCAGGCGTGTGGCTGACAGTGCCACGTTGACCCAGCAGCGGGGAGGGCCCGGGCCAGGATGGCCCCCATGCAGGGGGTGTTTGCAGGACCTTTGGGGGCGTGCGTGCGTCAGCCCCCCGCTGGGAATGGGTGATAATGGGGCCGCTGCCTGCAGGATTTTCCAAAGAAAGCCGAGTCCTGATAAAGCAGGCCCAGATCCTGTTTGGCCACCGCGGCGCCCGCCGGCAGTGGTGATTAAGGGGCTGGACCGCGGGGCGCAGGCAGGTGCGGCGGGGGAGGGCCCGCCAGCCTATATAAGGCACCCAGGACCGGCCGTTGGAGCCGCATGGATGGCAGCAGCAGGCCTGCCGGGCCCAGCGCGAGCTCCTCTCCACTGTGCACCATGGTCCAGCGGTGGCTGCTGCTGTCCTGCTGCGGAGCCCTGCTCAGCGCTGGTGAGTGAGGTCGAGGGGCGCCAGACACTGCGCCCCACACCGACTGCGGGTCCCGTCCACACAGGTCTGGCTAACACCTCCTACACCAGCCCAGGCCTCCAGAGGCTGAAGGACTCTCCACAGACAGGTAAGAACACAGCGGCCACTGATCCTGCCGCCACAGGGCTGTGTGAGCACTGCTCTCTCTGTAGCCCCGGACAAAGGCCAGTGCTCCACGTGGGGGGCTGGTCACTTCTCCACCTTCGACCACCACGTGTACGACTTCTCGGGGACGTGCAACTACATCTTCGCGGCCACCTGCAAGGACGCCTTCCCCACCTTCAGTGTCCAGCTGCGGCGAGGCCCAGACGGGAGCATCTCGCGGATCATCGTGGAGCTGGGGGCCTCCGTCGTCACTGTGAGCGAAGCCATCATCTCAGTCAAGGACATCGGGTAGGTCAGGTGGGCCGGGGCCCGGGGGCTCGAGGATCGACCACCGACTTCCCTTGCCCCACAGGGTCATCAGCCTGCCCTATACCAGCAATGGACTCCAGATCACACCCTTCGGCCAGAGCGTGCGGCTGGTGGCCAAGCAGCTGGAGCTGGAGCTGGAAGTCGTGTGGGGTCCTGACAGCCACCTCATGGTGAGGAGAGAAGGGCCAGGGTGGGCCTGGAGCCCCGGGCCCCCAGCAGAGCCGTCTCCCGCAGGTTCTGGTGGAGCGGAAGTACATGGGTCAGATGTGCGGGCTCTGCGGGAACTTTGACGGGAAGGTGACCAACGAGTTTGTCAGTGAGGAGGGTAGGTGGGGGCAGGGCTGGGGGGCCTCTGGGCCCACGGTGCTGACCCCCATTCTGCACCCCAGGCAAGTTCCTGGAACCCCACAAGTTTGCTGCCCTCCAGAAGCTGGACGACCCCGGCGAGATCTGCACCTTCCAGGACATCCCCAGCACCCACGTCCGGCAGGCCCAGCACGTAAGCAAGGGGGCTCCAGGTGGGGCTGACCCTTTGCCCCCATGACCCTGAGTGGCCCCCCCAGGCCCGGATCTGCACCCAGCTGCTGACCCTGGTGGCCCCTGAGTGCAGCGTGTCCAAGGAGCCCTTCGTGCTAAGCTGCCAGGCGGACGTGGCCGCAGCCCCCCAGCCAGGCCCACAGAACAGCAGTTGTGCCACCCTGTCGGAGTACTCCCGCCAGTGCAGCATGGTGGGCCAGCCGGTCCGCCGCTGGCGGAGCCCCGGCCTGTGCTGTGAGTCCAGGGAAGGGAGAGGGAGGGGCAGGGACCCTCTCACCGGAGCCGCGTGTGCCCACAGCCGTGGGTCAGTGCCCGGCCAACCAGGTGTACCAGGAGTGCGGCTCGGCCTGCGTGAAGACCTGCTCCAACCCGCAGCACAGCTGCTCCAGCTCCTGCACCTTCGGGTGCTTCTGCCCGGAAGGTGAGGGCAGTCGCAGGCACTCTCTCTCCCCGCACCCAAGCCCCAAGAAGACCCTCTCCTGCAGGTACGGTCCTGAATGACCTCTCCAATAACCACACCTGCGTGCCCGTCACCCAGTGCCCCTGTGTGCTCCACGGCGCCATGTATGCCCCCGGGGAGGTCACAATAGCTGCCTGCCAAACCTGGTGAGTGAGGCGCCGGAGGGGGCTCTGGCCGGCACCATGCCGCTACCCCCACGCCCACCCACAGCCGGTGCACCCTGGGCCGCTGGGTGTGCACGGAGCGGCCGTGCCCCGGACACTGCTCCCTGGAAGGTGGCTCCTTTGTTACCACATTTGACGCCAGGCCCTACCGCTTCCACGGCACCTGCACCTACATCCTCCTCCAGGTAGGACGAGCCCTGTGGCCCGTGGGGAGGGGCCCACCCGTGTCTGAGCCCCGCCCCCTCGCAGAGCCCCCAGCTTCCCGAGGACGGTGCCCTCATGGCTGTGTACGACAAGTCCGGCGTCTCACACTCCGAGACCTCCCTGGTGGCTGTGGTCTACCTCTCCAGGCAGGTAAGGCCTTTCCTGCGCCCATCCCTGCCAGCCTGCACCCTGACTCAGGCCACCCTCTCTCCAGGACAAAATTGTGATCTCTCAGGACGAGGTGGTCACCAACAACGGAGAAGCCAAGTGGCTGCCATACAAGACTCGTACGTCCTGGCCCAGTCTGTGGCCCCCCAGACCAGACGGCCCACTGAGCACTGCGTCCTGCAGGCAACATCACGGTCTTCAGGCAGACGTCCACCCACCTCCAGATGGCCACCAGCTTCGGGCTGGAGCTCGTGGTCCAGCTGCGCCCCATCTTCCAGGCCTATGTCACTGTTGGGCCCCAGTTCAGAGGTCAGACCAGAGGTGAGTCCCTGCCTCTCCAGGTGGCCCTGTTGGTTCAAGTCGAGCTCACGCCCCGCCGGCTCAGGGCTCTGCGGCAACTTCAACGGGGACACAACGGATGACTTCACCACTAGCATGGGTATCGCCGAGGGCACCGCCTCGCTGTTTGTGGACTCCTGGCGGGCGGGGAACTGTCCGGCCGCTCTGGAGCGTGAGACTGACCCCTGCTCCATGAGCCAGCTCAACAGTGAGTGTCCGGCCCCCCACTCCCCTGGCTGCCCGGGACTCACGCCCGGGCCTGTCATCCCCAGAGGTGTGTGCAGAGACCCACTGCTCCATGCTGCTGAGGACAGGCACGGTGTTCGAGAGGTGCCACGCCACAGTGAACCCTGCACCCTTCTACAAGGTGAGGGCCCGAGGGCGTCTTGGGAGGGCTGCGCCACCAGCCCATGCTGGCTCTCTGCCCGCAGAGGTGCGTGTACCAGGCCTGCAACTACGAGGAGACCTTTCCCCACATCTGTGCCGCCCTGGGCGACTACGTACACGCCTGCTCCTTGCGGGGCGTCCTGCTCTGGGGCTGGAGAAGCAGTGTGGACAACTGCAGTGAGTGCCCGACGGGGCTTAAGCGGGGTCACCCCGGAGAGTCTGATGCCCGGGTCCCCCACAGCCATCCCCTGCACGGGTAACACCACCTTCAGCTACAACAGCCAAGCCTGTGAGCGCACCTGCCTGTCGCTGTCGGACCGTGCCACCGAGTGCCACCACAGCGCCGTGCCCGTGGACGGTTGCAACTGCCCCGATGGCACCTACCTGAACCAAAAGGGCGAGTGTGTGCGCAAGGCCCAGTGCCCGTGCATACTGGAGGGTTACAAGTTCATCCTGGCCGAGCAGTCCACTGTCATCAACGGCATCACCTGGTGAGGGACCGGGCAGGGGCCAGGCGGGGGGTTCCCGGGGTCTCACGCAGCCTCTCTCTTGCAGCCACTGCATCAACGGGCGGCTGAGTTGCCCGCAGCGGCCACAGATGTTCCTGGGTACGTACAGCAGCGCTGGCCGCAGGCTGGGAGTGTCCTGACCGCGCACCCCTCTTTCCTGCAGCCTCCTGCCAGGCCCCTAAGACCTTCAAGTCCTGCAGCCAGTCCTCCGAGAACAAGTTTGGGGCAGCCTGTGCCCCCACATGCCAGATGCTGGCCACCGGTGTTGCCTGCGTAAGGGGGCGCGCGAGGAGCAGGGACAATGCCTCCCAGGAGCTGCTGACCTGCCTCCCTCCAGGTGCCCACCAAGTGTGAGCCTGGCTGTGTCTGCGCCGAGGGCCTCTACGAGAATGCCGACGGGCAGTGTGTGCCCCCCGAGGAGTGCCCATGTGAGTTCTCGGGGGTCTCCTACCCTGGAGGAGCTGAGCTCCACACTGACTGCAGGACCTGGTGAGACAAAGCCTCGCTTCAGACGCCCTGGGAGGCCCACCACCCACACCTGCTGTCTCCACAGCTCCTGCTCAAGGGGGAGGTGGGCCTGTCAGCAGGGCACCCACTGCCCATCCACCTGCACCCTCTACGGGGAGGGCCACGTCATCACCTTCGACGGCCAGCGCTTCGTATTCGACGGCAACTGCGAGTACATCCTGGCCACGGTAACCATCGGGTGCCAGGCCGCAGGGGCCGGCAGGGCTCCTCCTCAGCGCCCTCTCCCTGCAGGACGTCTGTGGTGTCAACGACTCACAGCCCACCTTCAAGATCCTGACAGAGAACGTCATCTGTGGGAACTCCGGGGTCACATGCTCACGGGCCATCAAGATCTTCCTGGGGGTGAGCAGCCGGGCAGACTCTGGCAGGGCAGGACAGGCAGTCCTATGCCAACCCCACCCCACAGGGCCTGTCCGTGGTGCTGGCGGACAGAAACTACACGGTCACCGGGGAGGAGCCCCACGTGCAGCTCGGGGTGACGCCGGGTGCGCTGAGCCTTGTCGTGGACATCAGCATCCCCGGGAGGTACAACCTGACGCTCATCTGGAACAGGCACATGACCATCCTCATCAGGATCGCCCGTGCCTCCCAGGTACCGCACGCCCTCTGCCTCCTCCCAGGCCCCCCTGGGCCCGGCCTGATGCCACCGTCTGCAGGATCCCCTCTGCGGCTTGTGTGGCAACTTCAACGGGAACATGAAGGACGACTTCGAGACGCGCAGCAGGTACGTGGCATCCAGCGAGCTGGAGTTGGTGAACTCGTGGAAGGAGAGCCCGCTGTGCGGGGACGTGAGCTTCGTGACAGACCCCTGCAGTCTCAATGCCTTCCGGCGCTCCTGGGCCGAGCGCAAGTGCAGCGTCATCAACAGCCAGACCTTTGCCACCTGCCACAGCAAGGTGGGCACCGGGCACGAGGGCTGTGCGCCTGCAGCCAGACACTGACTGGCACACACCCCTGCAGGTATACCACCTGCCCTACTACGAGGCCTGCGTGCGCGACGCATGTGGGTGTGACAGTGGCGGGGACTGTGAGTGTCTGTGCGATGCCGTGGCTGCCTACGCCCAAGCCTGTCTGGACAAGGGTGTGTGCGTGGACTGGAGGACCCCGGCCTTCTGCCGTGAGTGACCACCCCTCCCACAGGTTGCTCCAACCCCACCAGCTGACAGCTCCCTTCCTCCCAGCCATCTACTGCGGCTTCTACAACACGCACACGCAGGACGGCCATGGCGAGTACCAGTACACACAGGAGGCCAACTGCACGTGGCACTACCAGCCCTGCCTCTGCCCCAGCCAGCCACAGAGCGTCCCAGGCAGCAACATCGAAGGTGCCAGGTGACCGGGAGGCAACGCAGATACAGTCACACAGACCCTGGCCGTTCTCCACCCTAGGCTGCTACAACTGCTCCCAGGATGAGTACTTCGACCACGAGGAGGGGGTGTGCGTGCCCTGCAGTAAGTCCAGTCGGCTGCCCTGAGAACCCTGCAACCACAGGGAGCTGACCCCATCTTCTTGCAGTGCCGCCCACCACGCCGCAGCCACCCACCACGCCGCAGCTGCCCACCACAGGTAATTGCACGCACACTAGGTGCCAAGGTGACCTGCAGCCCTGATGGCATGTCCGCCCACCCAGGCTCACGGCCCACGCAAGTCTGGCCCATGACGGGAACCTCCACCACCATCGGGCTTCTCAGCTCCACCGGACCCTCACCCAGCTCTAATCACACCCCTGCCAGCCCCACCCAGACACCCCTCCTTCCAGCCACGCTCACATCCTCCAAGCCCACAGCCTCCTCGGGAGGTAAGGAGCCTCCAGCTGAGCCCATGGAGAGGAAGGGGATGTTCCGGGCGGCTGTCCTCTGCAGAACCACCTAGACCAACCACGGCCGTCACCCCACAAGCCACATCAGGGCTGCCTCCCACAGCCACACTGAGATCGACAGCCACAAAACCCACAGTGACCCAGGCCACAACCAGGGCCACGGCGTCGACCGCCAGCCCAGCCACGACGTCCACAGCTCAGTCCACAACACGGACCACAATGACACTACCAACCCCAGCCACATCAGGGACAAGCCCCACGCTGCGTAAGTCATGGCGCCATGGGATGCCAGCACTGAATAACGATGACAACTTCACCAATTCCCACAGCAAAATCGACCAATCAGGAACTGCCAGGAACAACGGCCACCCAGACGACAGGCCCACGTCCAACCCCAGCAAGCACCACAGGCCCAACCACCCCACAGCCAGGACAACCCACGAGGCCCACAGCCACAGAGACCACTCAAACAAGAACGACTACTGAATACACAACGCCCCAAACCCCACACACCACACACTCCCCGCCTACGGCGGGGAGTCCCGTCCCTTCCACAGGTCCTGTCACTGCAACATCTTTCCATGCCACCACTACCTATCCAACCCCATCACACCCTGAGACCACACTTCCCACTCACGTTCCACCTTTCTCCACCTCCTTGGTGACTCCAAGTACTCACACAGTCATCACCCCTACCCACGCACAGATGGCCACATCTGCCTCCAACCACTCAGCGCCAACAGGTACCATTCCTCCACCAACAACGCTCAAGGCCACAGGGTCCACCCACACAGCCCCACCAATAACGCCGACCACCAGTGGGACCAGCCAAGCCCACAGCTCATTCAGCACAAACAAAACACCTACCTCGCTACATTCACACACTTCCTCCACACACCATCCTGAAGTCACCCCAACTTCTACTACCACGATTACTCCCAACCCCACTAGTACACGCACCAGAACCCCTGTGGCCCACACCAACTCAGCCACCAGCAGCAGGCCACCACCACCCTTCACCACACACTCCCCACCTACAGGGAGCAGTCCCTTCTCTTCCACAGGTCCCATGACGGCAACATCCTTCAAGACCACCACTACCTATCCAACCCCATCACACCCTCAGACCACACTTCCCACTCACGTTCCACCTTTCTCCACCTCTTTGGTGACTCCAAGTACTCACACAGTCATCACCCCTACCCATGCACAGATGGCCACTTCTGCCTCCATCCACTCAATGCCAACAGGCACGATTCCTCCACCGACAACGCTCAAGGCCACAGGGTCCACCCACACAGCGCCAACAATGACGCTGACCACCAGCGGGACCAGCCAAGCCCTGAGCTCATTAAACACAGCCAAAACCTCTACATCCCTACATTCACACACTTCCTCCACACACCATGCTGAAGCCACCTCAACTTCTACCACCAACATCACCCCCAACCCCACCAGTACAGGAACCCCACCAATGACAGTGACCACCAGTGGGACCAGCCAATCCCGAAGCTCATTTAGCACGGCCAAAACCTCTACATCCCTACATTCACACACTTCCTCCACACACCATCCTGAAGTCACCTCAACTTCTACCACCAGCATCACCCCCAACCACACCAGTACAGGCACCAGAACCCCTGTGGCCCACACCACGTCGGCCACCAGCAGCAGGCTACCCACACCCTTCACCACACACTCCCCACCTACAGGGACCACTCCCATCTCTTCCACAGGTCCTGTCACTGCAACATCCTTCCAGACCACCACTACCTATCCAACCCCATCACACCCTCACACCACACTTCCCACTCACGTTCCATCTTTCTCCACCTCCTTGGTGACTCCAAGTACTCACACGGTCATCATCCCTACCCACACACAGATGGCCACTTCTGCCTCCATCCACTCAATGCCAACAGGCACCATTCCTCCACCGACCACGATCAAGGCCACAGGGTCCACCCACACAGCCCCACCAATGACACCGACCACCAGTGGGACCAGCCAATCCCCAAGCTCATTTAGCACGGCCAAAACTTCTACATCCCTACCTTACCACACTTCCTCAACACACCATCCTGAAGTCACCCCAACTTCTACCACCAACATCACCCCCAAACACACCAGTACAGGCACCAGAACCCCTGTGGCCCACACCACCTCGGCCAGCAGCAGCAGGCTACCCACACCCTTCACCACACACTCCCCACCTACAGGGAGCAGTCCCTTCTCTTCCACAGGTCCTATGACTGCAACATCCTTCCAGACCACCACTACCTATCCAACCCCATCACACCCTCAGACCACACTTCCCACTCACGTTCCACCTTTCTCCACCTCCTTGGTGACTCCAAGTACTCACACAGTCATCATCACTACCCACACACAGATGGCCACTTCTGCCTCCATCCACTCAACGCCAACAGGCACCGTTCCTCCACCAACAACGCTCAAGGCCACAGGGTCCACCCACACAGCCCCACCAATGACAGTGACCACCAGTGGGACCAGCCAAACCCACAGCTCATTCAGCACAGCTACAGCCTCTTCTTCCTTCATATCCTCCTCGTCTTGGCTGCCTCAGAACTCTAGCTCAAGGCCACCGTCATCACCTATCACCACACAACTCCCCCACTTGAGTTCTGCAACCACTCCTGTTTCCACAACTAATCAGCTGTCCTCCTCATTTTCTCCCAGTCCTTCTGCCCCCTCTACTGTTTCTTCTTATGTGCCCTCCTCCCACTCCTCTCCCCAGACTTCATCGCCTTCTGTTGGCACATCTTCCTCTTTCGTGTCCGCCCCCGTGCACTCCACAACCCTGAGCTCGGGGTCACACTCCTCATTGTCCACTCATCCCACGACTGCATCAGTGTCTGCATCTCCTCTTTTTCCTTCTTCTCCAGCTGCCTCTACTACCATTAGGGCCACTCTCCCCCACACTATCTCCTCTCCTTTCACCCTCTCTGCTCTACTCCCCATATCCACTGTTACCGTGTCTCCCACCCCATCCAGCCACCTAGCCTCCAGCACCATTGCATTTCCGTCCACGCCCAGGACCACGGCCAGCACCCACACCGCCCCTGCCTTCTCCTCTCAGTCCACCACCTCGCGGTCCACTTCTCTCACCACCCGAGTTCCCACATCAGGCTTTGTGTCACTCACCTCGGGGGTGACGGGTATCCCCACCTCTCCAGTCACCAACCTTACCACCAGGCACCCTGGTCCCACCTTGTCGCCTACCACACGGTTCCTGACCAGCTCCCTCACTGCCCATGGAAGCACCCCTGCTTCTGCCCCGGTATCTTCTCTCGGGACACCTACGCCCACCTCACCCGGTAAGTGGCATCTCTGTGGCCCTTCTCCTGGCTGGGCGCTGCTGACCGTCCACTCGGCTACCAGGGGTCTGCAGTGTGCGGGAGCAGCAGGAGGAGATCACGTTCAAGGGGTGCATGGCGAACGTGACGGTAACCCGCTGTGAGGGCGCCTGCATTTCCGCTGCCAGGTGAGTCCACAGGTGGGAGGCCTGCCCCACGTCATGACCCTGCTCTGTCTTGACTTCTCGGCAGCTTCAACATCATCACCCAGCAGGTGGATGCCCGCTGCAGCTGCTGCCGCCCCCTCCACTCCTATGAGCAGCAGCTGGAGCTGCCCTGCCCCGATCCCAGCACGCCTGGCCGGCGGCTCGTACTCACCCTGCAGGTGTTCAGCCACTGCGTGTGCAGCTCTGTGGCCTGTGGAGACTAGCAGGGTCGCTGCCTGCTCTCCTGGGGCTGAAGGACTGCAGATGACAGACAGGAAAACACCCACCAGCCCCCTTCCCGCTTGTGCCAGCAGCTGCTTTCCTGGTCACCAGGCCTGGCCCCCAAGTGCCCTGGGCCGTGGCTCCCTGGGGCACCGGTTGGAGAGGGGCTGCCAAGCAGGGGCTCAGACTACCACACTCCTGCAGACCCTGAGCCAGCAGAGAGGGACTGAGGCGGACAGTGGTCACGGACCTCCCAGGCACACAGGGCACTCCCGACCACCCCTGCCCACCGTCCAACACCTCCCAGCCCCTGAACTTGGCCCCAGCCCTGCTGGGCCCAGAACCCTGCAGATGAAGCCACAGAGCAGGCGCTCGACCAGACCCATCAGGGGCGAGGAGGGCACGGAAACCTGTGCCGAGATGGGGGCAAGAGGCCCAGGCAGCCACCAGCACAGAGAAGAGGAGATCCCCAGAGTCAGGGAGGGCAGAGGGTGGCAGCGAGGGCAGGGCAGCCGCCCCCGCTCCCAGCCAGGCAGAAGGCCCCCACCAGCACCACACCCATCCCCAGCAGCCTGTCCTTGGGAGAGGGCGTCACCCGGTCAGAGACTCCAAATAAACCGGTTCTTGTCAAGGCACAGAGGCTGGTCCCTGAGCACTGCTTTTGCCT